CCATGTTGGTCAGGCTGGTCTCAAACTCCTGACCTTGAGATCCACCTGCCTCCACCTCCCAAAGTGCTGGGATTACAAGTGTGAGCCACCGTGCCCGGCCACTTTTGATAATTTAAAAACCTGACTTTCCGAGCAGTCAGAGCAGCTGTAGCACATCTGACCTGCTTTCACCTTCGATCTTCTCTGGGACCACCAAGAATTGAAGGATGGCAGGAAGTGTGAAGAAAGTGGTGAGGCTCTGGCTGGGTGCGGTGGCTCACACCTGTAATCCCCGCACTTTGGAAAGCTGAGGCGGGTGCATCACTTAAGGTCAGGAGTTCGAGACTAGCCTAGCCAACATGGTGAAACCCTGTTTCTACTAAAAATACAAAAATTAGCTGGGCTTGGTGGCATACACCAGCTACTAGGGAGGCTGAGGCACTAGGGACCCTGTGGATCGCTTGAACCAGGAGGCGGAGGTTGCAGTGCGCTGAGATCGCATCGCTGCACTCCGGCCTGGGCAACAGAGTGAGACTCCGTCTAAAACAACACAAAACAATAATAACAACTAAGAGAGTAGCGTGGCTTGGTGGCGGTGTCACTCCTGAGGCCTCTGGGAACAACTCTACAGTTATGCTTTGTCCCGTGCTGCGGAGCCTAGTATGGGGATTATCCCCCGCCATGCGTTGTATCTGAATCCTTGTACGCGCGCCCGGGGGTGTGCATGAAAATGGGCATGTGCGCGGTGCTTATGTATGTATGGGTCTTTTTGCCCGCAGCGGCGCGTCCGCAGGCTTGTTCTGTCCTGTGCTAGCCTTCAAGTTTTGGCACGTCCGTCCGTTTTTCTTCTTTGGCGCGTCCGTTGGGCACTCTGGGTTTGGCTAAATCGTGGACGCTTCTAAAGCGTTTCTGCAGGGAGCTGGTCAGAGTTGTCAAGTGCTCCCCCAGTTCTGGGCCGGCTTGGTACGGTCTACAGCCTCCCTTTCCTTTCCCCACCTCCCCCATGGTGGTTGCACCCATTCGGCCCGGAAGTGCTCGCTTCTCTGCATTACACGCCGGTCAGGATTCGCGACCCGACATGGAGCGTCCCCGCAGTCCCCAATGCTCGGCCCCGGCCTCTGCCTCAGCTTCGGTTACCCTGGCGCAGCTCCTGCAGCTGGTCCAGCAGGGCCAGGAACTCCCGGGCCTGGAGAAACGCCACATCGCGGCGATCCACGGCGAACCCACAGCGTCCCGGCTGCCGCGGAGGCCCAAGCCCTGGGAGGCCGCGGCTTTGGCTGAGTCCCTTCCCCCTCCGACCCTCAGGATAGGAACGGCCCCGGCGGAGCCTGGCTTGGTTGAGGCAGCGACTGCGCCTTCTTCATGGCATACAGTGGGCCCCTGAGGTTCCAGGTCCTTTGCGGCGGCGATCTGGAGGGCGTGGCTACAGGACCCGGGATGCCATTCAGTTACTCATCTTTTATGCTTTCGTCCTGACCTGTCTCAACTAGACTTGCTCCTGCAACCACCATGGGGGTTTTGCATTTACATTTGTGGACCATGTTACAGTTAAGAAAAATCCTGTTTCAGTCCTTATATGTAATAAAATGTTTTATGATGTAACTTGGCCCCAGAATGATTTTGAAGATACATTA